TACCCGCATTGGAGAACGAAGGACCCCAGGGGAAACTCTTCCTGCCTTTGGGTCTCAAACGCCCATGTAGTCCCCCCTCCCCCACAAGACCGCGAACACAAATAAAATCAGCTTTGATTGTGGTGATTCAATTTGCTCTGGAAGAGAAGAGGACTCGGCGAAGGGGCCTAAGTGCACGTTCTTAGACTGACAGGGAGCGTTTCTCGGAGATTTCTCCCGTTTCAACAAGTCATTTGCCTAGTGGAAGGGGGAGGAAAAAGTGAACGGGCTCCTGCCTCCTACACCGTGCCCTTCCCAGGTTGGGGCCTATGACAAGGTTCTCCGTGCTCCCCAGAGGAGCCAGGCACTGGGCCGGGGTAGGCGATTTGTAGTGAAGACCTGCACCGCACCCACGAGGGGGCCCAGCACTGACGCATCCTCACCCCCAGCAACCCTCCAGGACTCTCTCTTTGGTCTCCCCTCTCTCCCATGGCTGCGCGCTGGCACACACCCCGGCTCAGCAGGCCGCTTTGCTTGGATCCCACGCCAGGCCTCCAGCCTCGCCGCCCGCACCCCCTTTGAACACCTTTCCCCAGGGGAGTGGGCGGAGGCGGAAGGGTGACCCGCGCATTCTCTTTCCTTGCGGGCGGGGTGCGGGGCCAAAGGCTCCCACCCCCTCCAAGGAGGAAGCGCGCCCGGAATGGGGGACGGGGAGGAGAGAAAGGGGTGCGCAGAGCCAGAGGGAGGCAGAGGGGCCTGGAGGGAGGAGAGGAGGAGGGGAGGATGGAAGGGGTAGGAAGCTGGAAGAGGAGGGGTAGGCGAGAGAGGGGAAGGAGGGAAGCGGGAGGGGAGCGGGGGGAGGAGGGGCGCCCGGAGTGGGAGGAGGGGAGGCGTTGCCCGACGCGCCCTTTCAAGTCTCCGCGCTCCCCCCCGGCGGCGGCTGCCCGGGGGCGGTGGCTCGGCGTCGCCTCCCCCGACCGCCCCCTCCAGGGCCCCTCCTCCGTGCCGCGGCCAGGCTGCCCGGCCGGCGGCGCGCTGGAAATATGAAGAGACGCTGCAGCTGCGGTGGCGGTGGCGGCCACTGCAGCTCAGAGCGGCGCACGCGGCGGCCGGGGCGGGACGCGGGGCCGGGCGCGGAGAAGTCGGGGCGGGCGGCAGAGAGGCCGGGACGCGGACCGGGCCGGGGCGCCCACAGCCGCCCGACGGCGCCCAGAGAGCGCGCGCCCCGCAGCCCCGCGCCTAGCCCGCCGGGCATGGGGCGCGCGGCAGCCGCCTGAAGCCCCGGCCTGGCCCGGCCGCACCCGGCCGGAGGCGGAGGGCAGAGCGCGCGCCCAGTTGCCCGGGCACCAAATCGGAGCGCGGCGTGCGGGAGGCCCCAGAGCAGGACTGGAAATGTCCTGGCCGCGCCGCCTCCTGCTCAGATACCTGTTCCCGGCCCTCCTGCTTCACGGTGAGTTCCCGAGGGCCACTCGAGCGCTCCCACTTTTGGCTAACTTTCCACCTTTATTTTTCAGGGCTGGGAGAGGGTTCTGCCCTCCTTCATCCAGACAGCAGGTCTCATCCTAGGTCCTTAGAGAAAAGTGCCTGGAGGGCTTTTAAGGAGTCACAGTGCCATCACATGCTCAAACATCTCCACAATGGTGCAAGGATCACAGTGCAGATGCCACCTACAATCGAGGGCCACTGGGTCTCCACAGGGTAAGAGGACAGGTGGGGTCTGGGAGAGGCCACAAAGGTCTCTTCTTCCCCTTTTCTTGCCCAGCTGTGAAGTAAGGTCAGGCCCAGAGTTCATCACAAGGTCCTACAGATTCTACCACAATAACACCTTCAAGGCCTACCAATTTTATTATGGCAGCAACCGGTGCACAAATCCCACTTATACTCTCATCATCCGGGGCAAGATCCGCCTCCGCCAGGCCTCCTGGATCATCCGAGGGGGCACGGAAGCCGACTACCAGCTGCACAACGTCCAGGTGATCTGCCACACAGAGGCGGTGGCCGAGAAGCTCGGCCAGCAGGTGAACCGCACATGCCCGGGCTTCCTCGCAGACGGGGGTCCCTGGGTGCAGGACGTGGCCTATGACCTCTGGCGAGAGGAGAACGGCTGTGAGTGCACCAAGGCCGTGAACTTTGCCATGCATGAACTTCAGCTCATCCGGGTGGAGAAGCAGTACCTTCACCACAACCTCGACCACCTGGTCGAGGAGCTCTTCCTTGGTGACATTCACACTGATGCCACCCAGAGGATGTTCTACCGGCCCTCCAGTTACCAGCCCCCTCTGCAGAATGCCAAGGTACCTCAGAGCTCTGTGTTCTCCTCTTTATTGGCCTCTGAATGTGTTTGTTTCTTGGCTTCAGAACCACGACCATGCCTGCATCGCCTGTCGGATCATCTATCGGTCAGACGAGCACCACCCTCCCATCCTGCCCCCAAAGGCAGACCTGACCATCGGCCTGCACGGGGAGTGGGTGAGCCAGCGCTGTGAGGTGCGCCCCGAAGTCCTCTTCCTCACCCGCCACTTCATCTTCCATGACAACAACAACACCTGGGAGGGCCACTACTACCACTACTCAGACCCGGTGTGCAAGCACCCCACCTTCTCCATCTACGCCCGGGGCCGCTACAGCCGCGGCGTCCTCTCGTCCAGGGTCATGGGAGGCACCGAGTTCGTGTTCAAAGGTAGGATTCCCATCTCAAGTCCCAGTATCACAGGAGTCATGGAACTCTCCTTTCTCCTTTGCAGTGAATCACATGAAGGTCACCCCCATGGATGCGGCCACAGCCTCACTGCTCAACGTCTTCAACGGGAATGAGTGCGGGGCCGAGGGCTCCTGGCAGGTGGGCATCCAGCAGGATGTGACCCACACCAATGGCTGCGTGGCCCTGGGCATCAAACTACCTCACACGGAGTACGAGATCTTCAAAATGGAACAGGATGCCCGGGGGCGCTATCTGCTGTTCAACGGTCAGAGGCCCAGCGACGGGTCCAGCCCAGACAGGCCAGAGAAGAGAGCCACGTCCTACCAGATGCCCTTGGTCCAGTGTGCCTCCTCTTCGCCGAGGGCAGAGGACCTCGCAGAAGACAGTGGAAGCAGCCTGTATGGCCGGGCCCCTGGGAGGCACACCTGGTCCCTGCTGCTGGCTGCACTTGCCTGCCTTGTCCCTCTGCTGCATTGGAACATCCGCAGATAGAAGTTTTAGAAAGTTCTATTTTTCCAAACCAGGATTCCTTACTATTGACAGATTTGCTTTACCAAAAGAAAAGACATTTATTCTTTTGATGCACTTGAATGCCAGAGAACTGTCCTTCTTTTTCTCCTCTCCCTCCCTCCCAGCCCCTGAGTCATGAACAGCAAGGAGTGTTTGAAGTTTCTGCTTTGAACTCCGTCCAGCCTGATCCCTGGCCTGAGCAACTTCACAACAGTAATTGCACTTTAAGACAGCCTAGAGTTCTGGACGAGCGTGTTTGGTAGCAGGGATGAAAGCTAGGGCCTCTTATTTTTTTCTCTTAATTATTATTATATTTCTGAGTTAAACTTAGAAGAAACAACTATCAAGCTACAACTTTTCCTGCCATTTTCCTGTGGTTGCAGCCTGTCTTCCTTTGAAATTGTTTTACTCTCTGAGTTTTATATGCTGGAATCCAATGCAGAGTTGGTTTGGGACTGTGATCAAGACACCTTTTATTAATAAAGAAGAGACACAGGTGTAGATATGTATATACAAAAAGATGTACGGTCTGGCCAAACCACCTTCCCAGCCTTTATGCAAAAAAAGGGGAGAATCAAAGCTTTCATTTCAGAAATGTTGCGTGGAAAAGTATCTGTAATTAAAGTTTCGAAGTAATTTAACCTATTTTTACATCATTTGTCTTACCTTGTTGAGAGAGGAGACTGGCTTGTTGGCTTCTGGTTGTTGCAGGAGGCATGTGGCTTCCTGCCTTCTCAGTAGACAGGATCATTAGGAAAATAGCAACATCAATCCTGTTACACAGGAGCAGTGACACGGGTGGCTGCAGTGTGGTACATGCCACACAAATGATAGAGAAAGTGCCCGTTCATTGCAGTTTCCTCTTCCTGGGGGACCTGAGCCCTGACTCACTGTCTTATTAGGGGCAGGCGGAAGAAGCTGCACTCTGGCATCCATGCCACCTTCTAAGATGAACATGCAGAGACAGAACTTCAGCTGCTCAGAGAGAGTGCAGTGGGCATGGTCTGCCCTGGGGGCTTGCTCCATTACACCCTGACTTGGCATGCAACCGAGTCTTTGTGTAAAGCCATCCTGTCATTGCACATACTGGCTCACTCAGTGTCTTTCCTGCTGCTGATGTGGCTCTGTGCTGGCAGTTTCAGGGTCAGTGTGCTGCTTTCCTAGGGACATTAGAAGGGCGCAGGAGTGCATGTCTGCCCATTCCTTTGGAGTATCGCAGATGATGCTATACGATACCAAGTGTTACCGCTCACAGAGACTGGGAAAGGGAAATGGGAGTAACCGAAAGCCAGATGGAACGAAAGCAAACATGGAAACCATGATCACGGCAAAGAGCCATCCTTGTATTTAAGAAGTAACTTTGGCCAGGTGTGATGGCTCACGCCGTAACCCCAGCACTTTGGGAGACCAAGGAGGGTGGATCACGAGGTCAGGAGATCAAGACCATCCTGGCTAACACTGTGAAATGCTGTCTCTACTAAAAATACAAAAAATTAGCCAGGCGTGGTGGTGGGCACCTGTAGTCCCAGCTACTCGGGAGGCTGAGGCAGGAGAATGGCATGAACCTGGGAGGTGGAGCTTGCAGTGAGCCGAGATTGTGCCACTGCGCTCGAGCCTGGGCAACAGAGCGAGACTCCATCTCAAAAAAAAAAAAAAGTAACTTTATGAAATGCCACAGCATTCAGTGTGGCATTAAGTTACAACGACCACATAGAGTACCAAAGTGCTTCAGGTTATATTTTAAGTTGTGGTGCAGACTGAGGGGGCTTATTCAAAATGAAAATACTAACTTAAATGGCCACCAAGTTCAATAAACAAAGATGTCAAAATACTCTCAGAAATACAACTGATACTATCTTTAAAAGACGTAATAAAATCATGTGAAAAACTGTATTCACTGCTGAAGAATACCTCAGTGATTTACC